CCTCAGCTGAGGACCCCTTTTTTTCTGCTTAGATGCTCTAACGAGGGTAGTGACTCTGTCTAAAGGCAAAAGCACAGTTCAGCTGAGGGAGGAGAACTGGACACTCATTGGAGTCCCGGAGAGGACACTGAGTACACTGGAGAGGACTTCTATGCAAAAAGGGGGCCCGAGCAGAGCCCCGCCCCGCTTTCAGCCCTGGGAGACCCAGCAGGGACTTGATTGGATGTGGCTCACTCCGACATCCGCCCGCCTGGGAAGCTGCCGGAAGTGAGGATCTTCGTCTGAGGGACGCCACCTCAGGCTACCAGAACCCCAAGACTGGTTGGGTATCAAGGTAAGGACCCTGATCGTGGACTGAAAGGCCCACCACACGCAGCCAAGGCGACCACCCTGTGTCCCCCAACCCCCGCCCCCGGGTACCCACCTCCCTCAGCCGCGGGAGGCTCCAGTCAGGCTGTGGCACTGACTTCTGAGAGGGCACCAGGGAGGGGAGGGTTTGGTGTGAGGGTGAGGCTTCGATTCTGCAGAGGGATGGACTCCTAGGCCCTAATCGAAATGAGGTCCCTGATGCTGATGAGGAGACCTCTCCCAAACATGGGAGGCCCACGAGGCGGGCATGGTAGCTCACACCTGTGATCCCAGTGCTTTGGGAGGCTGAGGCGGGAGGATTACCCGAGCCCAGCAGTTCCAGACCAGTCTGAGTAACAAAGCGAGACCCTCTCTCTCCAAGAAAGAAAAGAACAAAAACTAGCGGGACATGGTGGCCGGCGCCTGTGGCCCCAGCGACTCGGGAGGCTGAGGCAGGAGGATCGCTTGAGCCCAGCAGGTCGAAGCTGCAGTGAGCCATGGTCACGCCATGAGCGTGGCGACAGAGTGAGACCCCGTGTCTGTCACAAAGAAAAAAAAAAAAAAGGAAAAAGCAAGAGAGCCAGGGAGAGCCAGAGAGCCAGGTTTCTGCTGCCCTGTTGTCAGCTCTGGGAGACCCCGTGCAGGCATAGCCAGACGGGGCATGCCGTGACTTTTCCCTCTAGCAACTTTGGGACGTGAGAGCTTGGGCCTGGGCCTGGCTGACTCAGGTCAGTGGAGCGACCTGAGTCGCGTCCCAAAGAGTTGGAGGTCCCACCCTGAGCCAGGTTCAGAACCCTGAGGCAGAGCAGTGGGGTCCCCTATAGTCCCACCCCTGCTGTCACGCCTTGAAGGCCCTAAACAGCCTTGAGAGGATGTGGCTTACCCTGAATGTCCAAATCTGAGGTCCCATTGAAGCAAGGATCTTGCTTTGAAGGGTGTTGCCTGTAGTGAGCTGAGGATGGAGTCCCAGGACTGGTCAAGTAGCAAGGTGAAGATCCTGAGCCCTCAGTAGACAGGGCTGCACGGAGCGTTTCAGCAGAGGGCTTTGGTTGCAAGACTGGCTGCCCCAGGTCAGCGGAGAAAGGAGTCCCAGGCTCTGTGGGGAGTGAAGGTAAAAAAAACCCTGCGTGAGGAGGGAGGAAAGGGGCTCACACACTCTGTTCCTCCTGCTCCAGGTGCCCACCTCCTGCACCCTCTTGCCTGCTGCCCCTAAGCACAGTCATCATGCCTCGCGGTCAGGCGAGTAAGCGCCGTGCCCGTGAGAAACGCCGCCAGGCTCGAGGTGAAGACCAATGTCTCGGGGGTGCTCAAGCCACCGCAGCAGAGAAGGAAAAGCTGCCATCCTCCTCCTCTCCTGCATGCCAGAGTCCTCCCCAGAGCTTCCCCAATGCAGGCATTCCTCAGGAGTCCCAGAGAGCCAGCTACCCCAGCTCTCCTGCTTCAGCTGTTTCACTCACAAGTTCTGATGAAGGTGCCAAGGGCCAAAAGGGGGAAAGTCCCAACTCCTTCCATGGCCCGTCCTCCTCTGAGAGCACAGGAAGAGATCTTCTGAACACGAAGACGGGCGAATTGGTGCAGTTCCTCCTCAACAAGTATATAAGGAAAGAGCCCATTACGAGGGAAGCCATGCTGAAGGTTATCAACAGAAAGTACAAGCAGCACTTCCCTGAGATCCTCCGGAGAAGCACTGAGAACGTAGAGGTGGTCTTTGGCCTCTACCTGAAGGAAATGGACCCCAGCCGTCAGTCCTATGTGCTTGTTGGCAAGCTGGACTTTCCCAATCAAGGAAGCTTGAGCGATGGCGGGGGCTTTCCCCTGAGCGGGCTCCTGATGGTTCTCCTGAGCACCATCTTCATGCATGGCAACCGTGCCACTGAGGAAGAGATGTGGGAATGCCTGAATGCATTGGGGATGTATAAGGGTAGGAAGCACTTCATCTATGGGGAGCCCCAGGAGCTTGTCACCAAAGATTTGGTGCGAGAGGGGTACCTGGAGTACCAGCAGGTGCCCAGCAGCGATCCTCCACGCTACGAGTTCCTGTGGGGTCCCAGGGCCCGTGCTGAAACCAGCAAAATGAAAGTCCTGGAGTTTGTGGCCAAGCTCAATGATACCGTTGCCAGTACCTACAAGTCCCGGTATGAGGAGGCTCTGAGAGAGGAGGAAGAGCAAGCCAGAGCCAGAGCGGTAGCCAGGGATAGCGCCAGGGCCAGGGCTAGCAGGTCCTTTCAGCCCTAGTGAAGTCTCAGGCAATCCTCACTAAGAGATTGAAAAGCCTGTCCACCATCTCAGTATTTGGGGGTGAGGTGGGGAGCCCAAGACGTGTCTTTCTTTTGTTCTG